CACGCCCGGCTAGTTTTGTATTTTTAGTAGAGACGGGGTTTCTCCATGTTGGTCAGGATGGTCTCGAACTCCCGACCTCAGGTGACTCACCGGCCTCGGCCTCCCAAAATGCTGGGATTACAGGCGTGAGCCACCGAACCCAGCCCCTCTGAGCCTCTTGAATACAACTGGGGTCATGCCTGCTTTGCAGGTTTGTCTTAAGGATTAAAGCTGTTTGGGGAGTGTCTGGAGGAGGGTGAGTCTTGAGCCAACCCCTGCATCTCCCTTCCAGGGCCTCCCGGTAATAAACCCCAAGTAAATGTGCACTTTGTCCGTCCTCTCGGAGCAGGTCTCCGGGTACTCCTGTGCCAAACCGATTTCCGCCCCCAAGGTCCTTCTCCTCTTAGAAATCCTGACGCAGCTCCTAGGTTCCTTCGCAGTGACAGCCACTCTTTTCTATTTGTACGTAGCTGTAGTGTTTTGTGGGTACGTTCTCTGAACAACAAAGTGGCCCTTCTAAAGGCTGTTCTGTGGGGTCCACAGCCTCGCCACCCCCAGCCTCTGCAGCGGCTTCTGAATGAATGAAATAAGCGACGGCGCCCTCTCCACCACCCCACCCCCGCCAACTCGGCAGGCAGGGATCCCAGGCGCGGGTTCTGGCGGAGGCGGTCCCGCGAGGCGGGGGGACTTTTCTAGGCGGGGTGGGGGCCTTGGGACCACCTTTAGGGGCTTTTTCCCCATCCCCTGGCCCCAATTCGCAGCGTTTCGCCACCCAGGGCCCGCAGGGCTCCAAGCCCTTCTTCCCCAGCCCGCGCGCTCAGGCCCCCGCCCGCCCCCGGCGGTGGCCCCGGACCCCGAGCGGAAGGGGGCGGGGGGTGTGCGGGGCCGGGAAGCGGGGAGCGCGGGCGGCGGAAGGTGGCGGGAGGGGGTGGGGGCTGGGAAGCACCGTGCGCGGGCGGCGGGAGGGCCCGGGCGGGGCTGCGCGGTGGTCACGTGGGGCGGGGCCGGGAGGGTACTTAGGGCCGGGGCTGGCCCAGGCTACGGCGGCTGCAGGGCTCCGGCAACCGCTCCGGCAACGCCAACCGCTCCGCTGCGCGCAGGCTGGGCTGCAGGCTCTCGGCTGCAGCGCTGGGTGAGTGCTGGGGACCCGGGGCCACCGCAGCGTAAGTGACCTTGGCGGGGACGGTGCTACCCGGCCGCCGAGACGGGTTCCTCTGCGCCCTCAGTCGGGCCCAGGCGCGGCCCCGCGGCGTCCCTGGGGGCCGGCGGGGAGCCGGGACCCTCGGGACTGTCCCTGACGGGCGGGCTGGGGTGGGAGTCCGCGCGCTCCGAAGCGTCGGCGAGAAAAGCAGAAAACAGCTCCGCCCGCCAGCCCTCTGCCCTCCGCTCCCCTCCCCGGGCTGTGCGCCGGACCCCGGCCCTCGGAGCGGGGACGCGGCCAGGACCGCCGAGGGAGGCGCCTGCGAGGAAGAGCTCGGCCGGGTCCGGAGACTGCTGCCTGGGACCGCGCTCCCAGCGCCTGGGCCTCGGTGTCTCCGGGCCAAACTGCCGACATAATCGCATCTGCCGGCATCTATTTTCGGTTTATTTCCCCCTCATTGCGAAGGATTTGCCTGGCCAACTTTCTGCGCAAGATCCCACGCAATTCCTGGGACCCCAGAAGACAGGTCCTGTTGAAGAACAGGAATCTGGCACTGGGTGGGCTGGGGAGGAAGCCGCACGGTGTTAAATCCATAAACAGGAAGAGAAACCAGACAGCGAAACCAAGAGGCGAATGGGCGATTGGATGCCGGTGGGGAGAAGGCCGGGGGCGCACCCTGCTCCTGGACTCCAGTAAAGGGAGGCCGGGCAGAGTCCCTGGGGCGCCACCTCCCCCTCGGTTAGTAGCCCTGGAGGCCGGGGGGAGTTGGCAGAGGTGTCCTGATGCCCTCTGTCCTCTCCAGGTGGATCTAGGATCCGGCTTCCAACATGTGGCAGCTCTGGGCCTCCCTCTGCTGCCTGCTGGTGTTGGCCAATGCCCGGAGCAGGCCCTCTTTCCATCCCCTGTCGGATGAGCTGGTCAACTATGTCAACAAACGGAATACCACGTGGCAGGTAGGCTGTGGGGCTGCGTCCTATGTATGTCCGACCCTTCAGTCAGTGGGTGACTCTCTTCCAGGCCGGGCACAACTTCTACAACGTGGACATGAGCTACTTGAAGAGGCTATGTGGTACCTTCCTGGGTGGGCCCAAGCCACCCCAGAGGTGAGTGCCTGCTCCTCTGCACCGCTGTAATGAGAGCTTGTAATGAAGACCTTCCTTTATCCAGAGTTATGTTTACCGAGGACCTGAAGCTGCCTGCAAGCTTCGATGCACGGGAACAATGGCCACAGTGTCCCACCATCAAAGAGATCAGAGACCAGGGCTCCTGTGGCTCCTGCTGGGTAAGGCCCTGCTGGCTGGCGGGGAAGCGCTGGCAGCCTCACCCGGTGGGGCTCGTTCCTGCAGGCCTTCGGGGCTGTGGAAGCCATCTCTGACCGGATCTGCATCCACACCAATGCGCACGTCAGCGTGGAGGTGTCGGCGGAGGACCTGCTCACATGCTGTGGCAGCATGTGTGGGGACGGGTGAGTCAGGCTGTGCTTCCACAGCGGGTTTATCAGAGGTTTTCATTAGAGGCTGTCTTTTCAGCTGTAATGGTGGCTATCCTGCTGAAGCTTGGAACTTCTGGACAAGAAAAGGCCTGGTTTCTGGTGGCCTCTATGAATCCCATGTAGGTAAGTGTGTCCCCTTGGCCACTTTCTGGCCAGGTTGACTCCGCTTTCTCCCGCGTCCCATCAGGGTGCAGACCGTACTCCATCCCTCCCTGTGAGCACCACGTCAACGGCTCCCGGCCCCCATGCACGGGGGAGGGAGATACCCCCAAGTGTAGCAAGATCTGTGAGCCTGGCTACAGCCCGACCTACAAACAGGACAAGCACTACGGTAAGGGGCCTGGGGCCTGGCCACGGCGCACGCTCCCCAACCCCGAGCTCGGTTCATTTTCCAGGATACAATTCCTACAGCGTCTCCAATAGCGAGAAGGACATCATGGCCGAGATCTACAAAAACGGCCCCGTGGAGGGAGCTTTCTCTGTGTATTCGGACTTCCTGCTCTACAAGTCAGGTGCGTGCTGATGGCTGATGGCAATAGAGGGTGTCTCGGTCTCAGCCAGTTCTTCCCTTTTCAGGAGTGTACCAACACGTCACCGGAGAGATGATGGGTGGCCATGCCATCCGCATCCTGGGCTGGGGAGTGGAGAATGGCACACCCTACTGGCTGGTTGCCAACTCCTGGAACACTGACTGGGGTGACAATGGTGAGTGGCTGCCCCCTTCCTGCCAAGAACAGCACTTTAAAAGCACCTTACTTTTTATTCCCAGGCTTCTTTAAAATACTCAGAGGACAGGATCACTGTGGAATCGAATCAGAAGTGGTGGCTGGAATTCCACGCACCGATCAGTACTGGGAAAAGATCTAATCTGCCGTGGGCCTGTCGTGCCAGTCCTGGGGGCGAGATCGGGGTAGAAATGCATTTTATTCTTTAAGTTCACGTAAGATACAAGTTTCAGACAGGGTCTGAAGGACTGGATTGGCCAAACATCAGACCTGTCTTCCAAGGAGACCAAGTCCTGGCTACATCCCAGCCTGTGGTTACAGTGCAGACAGGCCATGTGAGCCACCGCTGCCAGCACAGAGCGTCCTTCCCCCTGTAGACTAGTGCCGTAGGGAGTACCTGCTGCCCCAGCTGACTGTGGCCCCCTCCGTGATCCATCCATCTCCAGGGAGCAAGACAGAGACGCAGGAATGGAAAGCGGAGTTCCTAACAGGATGAAAGTTCCCCCATCAGTTCCCCCAGTACCTCCAAGCAAGTAGCTTTCCACATTTGTCACAGAAATCAGAGGAGAGACGGTGTTGGGAGCCCTTTGGAGAACGCCAGTCTCCCAGGCCCCCTGCATCTATCGAGTTTGCAATGTCACAACCTCTCTGATCTTGTGCTCAGCATGATTCTTTAATAGAAGTTTTATTTTTTCGTGCACTCTGCTAATCATGTGGGTGAGCCAGTGGAACAGCGGGAGACCTGTGCTAGTTTTACAGATTGCCTCCTTATGACGCGGCTCAAAAGGAAACCAAGTGGTCAGGAGTTGTTTCTGACCCACTGATCTCTACTACCACAAGGAAAATAGTTTAGGAGAAACCAGCTTTTACTGTTTTTGAAAAATTACAGCTTCACCCTGTCAAGTTAACAAGGAATGCCTGTGCCAATAAAAGTTTTCTCCAACTTGAAGTCTACTCTGATGGGATCTCAGATCCTTTGTCACTGCCTATAGACTTGTAGCTGCTGTCTCTCTTTGTCCCTGCAGAGAATCACGTCCTGGAACTGCATGTTCTTGCGACTCTTGGGACTTCATCTTAACTTCTCGCTGCCCCAGCCATGTTTTCAACCATGGCATCCCTCCCCCAATTAGTTCCCTGTCATCCTCGTCAACCTTCTCTGTAAGTGCCTGGTAAGCTTGCCCTTGCTTAAGAACTCAAAACATAGCTGTGCTCTATTTTTTTGTTGTTGTTGTGACTGACAGAGTGAGATTCCGTCTCCCAGGCTGGAGTGCAGTGGCGCCTTCTCAGCTCACTGCAACCTGCAGCCTCCTAGATTCAAGCGATTCTCCTGCTTCAGCCTTCCGAGTAGCTGGGATGACAGGCACTCACCAATATGCCTGGGTAATTTTTGTATTTTTAAGTACATACAGGATTTCACCATGTTGGCCAGGCTAGTTTCAAACTCCCGGCCTCAGGTGGTCTGCCTGCCTCAGCCTCCCAAAGTGTTGGGATTACAGGCGTGAGCCACTGGGCCCTGCCTGTATTTTTTATCAGCCACAAATCCAGCAACAAGCTGAGGATTCAGCTCATAAAACAGGCTTGGTGTCTTGGTGATCTCACATAACCAAGATGCTACCCCGTGGGGAACCACATCCCCCTGGATGCCCTCCAGCCTTGGTTTGGGCTGGAGTCAGGGCCTGTATACAGTATTTTGAATTTGTATGCCACTGGTTTGCATTGCTGGTCAGGAACTCTAGTGCTTTGCATAGCCCTGGTTTAGAAACATGTTATAGCAGTTCTTGGTATAGAGCAAACTAGAAGAACCAGCAATCATTCCACTGTCCTGCCAAGGTACACCTCAGTACTCCCCTTCCCAACTGAAGTGGTATGAGGCTAGCTCTTTCCAAAAGCATTCAAGTTTGGCTTCTGATGTGACTCAGAATTTAGGAACCAGATGCTAGATCAAATAAGCTCTGAAAATCTGAGGAACATTGTAGGAAAGGTTTGTTAAGCATCTCTTAAGTGCCATGATGAGCATAACAGCCGGCCGTCGTGGCTCACGCCTGTAATCCCAGCACTTTGGGAGGCCAAGGTGGGAGGATGACAAGGTCAGGAGTTCAAGACCAGCCTGGCCAACATGCTGAAACCTCACCTCTACTAAAAATACAAAAATTAGCTGGGCATGGTGGCACATGCCTGTAATCCCAGCTACTTGGGAGGCTGAGGCAGGAGAATCGCTTGAACCCGGGAGGCGGAGGTTGCAGTGAGCCAAGACAGTGCCAGTGCACTCCAGCCTCGGTGACAGCGCAAGGCTCCGTCTCAATAATTAAAAAAAAAAAAAAAAAAAAAAAGGCCGGGCGCAGTGGCTCAAGCCTGTAATCCCAGCACTTTGGGAGGCTGAGGCGGGCAGATCACCTGAGGTCAGGAGTTTTGAGATCAGCCTTGGCAACACGGTGAAACCCCATCTCTACTAAAAATACAAAATTAGCCAAGCATGCTGGCACATGCCTGTAATCCCAGCTACTCGGGAGGCTGAGGTACGAGAATCGCTTGAACCTGGGAGGCAGAGGATGCAGTGAGCCGAGATCACGCCATTGCACTCCAGCCTGGGGGACAAGAGTGAATCTGTGTCTCACCAAAAAAAAAAAGAAAAAGAAAGATGCTTAACAAAGGTTACCATAAGCCACAAATTCATAACCACTTATCCTTCCAGTTTCAAGTAGAATATATTCATAACCTCAATAAAGTTCTCCCTGCTCCCAAACTGAGTTGATTCATTCCATGCGCACTGTCTCC